CACTTTGGGAGGCCAAGGCGGGCAGATCACGAGGTCAGGAGATGGAGACCATCCTCGCTAACATGGTGAAAACCCATCTCTACTAAAAATACAAAAAGTTAGCCGGGCGTGGTGGCGGGCGCCTGTAGTCCCAGCTACTTGAGAGGCTGAGGCAGGAGAATGGCGTGAACCCGGGAGGCGGAGCTTGCAGTGAGCCGAGATGGCGCCACTGCACTCCAGCCTGGGCGACAGAGCGAGACTCTGTCTCAAAAAAAAAAAAAATAAATAATAAAATAAAATAAAAATAAAAAATAAAAATATTAACTTAATTTAACTTTAAACAAAAAAGCAGGTGGTCTCCAAGAATGCAGGAGATAACTGACCGGGTGCAGTGTCTCATGCCTTTAATCCCAGCACTTTGGAAGGCCAAGGCGGGTGGATCACCCAAGGTCAGGAGTTCAAGTCCAGCCTGGCCAACATGGTGAAACCCCATCTCTACTAAAAATACAAAAAATTAGCCAGGCATGGTGGCGCGCGCATGTTACTCCCAGCTACTCGCGAGGCTCAGACAGGAGAATCGCTTGAACCCAGGAGATCGAGGTTGCGGCGAGCTGAGATGGCGCCACTGCACTCCAGCCTGGGTGACAGAGGGAGACCTCCGTCTCAAAAACAAAACAAATCAAAAAAATGCAGGAGAGGGGTACACGAATATTTGGGGAGCACCCCCAATTCTTGGATGTCTGCTGTATCCCCAGTGCACAGCACAATCTAATCCCTAATAAATGTGCAGTGGAGGTTTGTTGAATAAATGAATGGGCCCCAGAAGAATGAGGTGGAGAGGGGAATAGGAAGATTGAATGTCTCCTGCCTGAAGGTCGGGCGGGGAGGGGTTGGGGGCAGGCAACTCTGAGGCTCACCCGGGGCCACTGCCTGCATCCTGGCAACTGCCTCCACCCACTTTAGGATCTTCAGACTGGCAGCGGTTGGAGGGAATTTCCCCTCGCCAATTGCTCAAGTCCCTCCCCTCGACCGGCCGGACATCCCCAGAGAGGGGCAGGCTGGTCCCCTGACAGGTTGAAGCAAGTAGACGCCCAGGAGCCCCGGGAGGGGGCTGCAGTTTCCTTCCTTCCTTCTCGGCAGCGCTCCGCGCCCCCATCGCCCCTCCTGCGCTAGCGGAGGTGATCGCCGCGGCGATGCCGGAGGAGGGTTCGGGCTGCTCGGTGCGGCGCAGGCCCTATGGGTGCGTCCTGCGGGCTGCTTTGGTCCCATTGGTCGCGGGCTTGGTGATCTGCCTCGTGGTGTGCATCCAGCGCTTCGCACAGGCTCAGCAGCAGCTGCCGCTCGAGTCACTTGGGGTGAGTTGAGATGGAAAAGTTGGGAAGAAAACTCCGTGCCCTGTTTTCTGGTCTTTTCTTCCAGTGGGACGTAGCTGAGCTGCAGCTGAATCACACAGGTAACACGGGGGACGTGGAGGGACGGGGAGAAATCCTCTCATCCCTCTAACCCTGTGCCCCCAGGACCTCAGCAGGACCCCAGGCTATACTGGCAGGGGGGCCCAGCACTGGGCCGCTCCTTCCTGCATGGACCAGAGCTGGACAAGGGGCAGCTACGTATCCATCGTGATGGCATCTACATGGTACACATCCAGGTGACGCTGGCCATCTGCTCCTCCACGACGGCCTCCAGGCACCACCCCACCACCCTGGCCGTGGGAATCTGCTCTCCCGCCTCCCGTAGCATCAGCCTGCTGCGTCTCAGCTTCCACCAAGGTTGTACCATTGCCTCCCAGCGCCTGACGCCCCAAACAATTCACCAAAACAACTTGATTTCCAGGGCTTTTTGGATTTTGGAACTGGGGACTCAAAGTCAAGTGCTTCTTACGGCATTTAATATGGACTGCACACTGTTTTATCCCATTAACTCAGCTCGTGTTCATGCAAGCCCTACAAAGCTGGAGGAATCATCATTGTTCCCATTTCACAGATGAGGAAAACAGAGGCGTAAACCGTTGAGTCATCTGTCCAAAGTTACTGGTTTTGTAACAGCTGGAACCTCAGTATTTAACAGTTGAGGAAAATAGTGGCAGAAAACCTGAGTCACAAGCCCGAGGCAATTCATCTACATAGTAGTGGACTCAGGATTCCAAGCCAGATAATCCCGCATCTTGCATCCATGATCTCACTTCTAGAAGGGGAAGTGAGAGGAGTGGTGGGGTGTCCCAGCTGAGGGAGGGAAAATGAGACCCATGCGCCACCCGCCCTCACAAATCTAGCCCTGCAGCCCCTCTCCAACCTTACCTGGACTCAGAACCATGCATCTGGAAAAGCCACAGACACTCGACGCCAGCCTGTGAAAGCAGCCGGGAGGGAGGCTGTATCCTGCAAAGCCACAGGGAAGGGGCTGCCCAAGACCATGGGAACCCACCACTTACATCAGCGTGACCTGGATGTGAGACACAGAGTCAAAGGAGATTATCTGGCAGCTTTAAGATTGGACTGCCTGACTATTCACAATAGCAAAGACTTGGAACCAACCCAAATGTCCATCAATGATAGACTGGATTAAGAAAATGTGGCACATATACACCATGGAATACTATGCAGCCATAAAAACGGATGAGTTCATGTCCTTCATAGGGACATGGATGAAGCTGGAAACCATCATTCTGAGCAAACTATTGCAAGGACAGAAAACCAAACACCGCATGTTCTCACTCATAGGTGGAAATTGAACAATGAGAATACTTGGACACAGGGAGGAGAACATCACACACCGGGGCCTGTCGTGGAGTGTGGAGTCGGGGGAGGGGGGGAGGGATAGCATTAGGAGAAATACCTAATGTAAATGACAAATTAATGGGTGCAGTAAACCAACACGGCACATATATACATATGTAACAAATCTGCACGTTGTGCACATGTACCCTAGAACTTAAAGTATAATTAAAAAAAAAAAAAAAAAAAGATTTGACTGCCTGGCCAGGCACAGTGGCTCATGCCTATAATCCTAACACTTTGGGAGGCCGAGGCGAGCAGATTGCCTGAGCTGAAGAGTTCGAGACCAGCCTGGGCAATATGGTGAAACCCCGTTTCTACTAAAATACAAAAAAAAAAAAATTAGCCAGGCGTGGCAGCGTGCGCCTGTAGTCCCCGCGACTTGGAGGCTGATGCAGGAGAATCGCTTTAACCCGGGAGGCAGAGGTTGCAGTGAGCCGAGATCGAGCCACTGTACTCCAGACTGGGTGACAGAGCGACACTCTGTCTCAAAAAAAAAAAAAAGATTTAACTGCCCCACTGGATTTTGGAATTGCAGGGGACCTTCAGCCCCTTCGTTTGTCCAGTTTCTCCCATTTGGAATGGGTATATCCAACGCCTGTACCCCATTGTATATAGGAAGTAACTAACTTGCTTTTGATTTTACAGGCTCACAGAAGGGACGTGCCTTGTCTCAGATGAGATTTTGGACTGTGGACTTTTGAGTTAATGCTGAAATGAGTTAAGACTTTGGGGGATAGTTAGGAAGGCATGACTAGTTTGAGGACATTATACTCAATGAAATAAGCCAGTCAAAAAGGAAAAATATGTATTGTATAAACTAACTTACATTAATCTACCACATAGGATTAAAACTGTTCACAGGAATATAAAATAGAATTTTTTAGATATACAGTCTTTGAGGGTTTCCTTGTGTTTCTAC